AATTAGGATCTAAACTAAAGCAGTAGCAGAAAAAATTGAGAGTAACTAAGAAATTTGAGAAGTAGCTGGGTGGTAAATTGATACAACTTTGCAATTAGATGTTGGGTAGGAGGAAAGGGGAGGAGATTAGAATGAGTCCAGGTTCTTAAATTATACAATGATAATATAGGAGGAGGCACAGGCTTAGTTAGAGAAAAGTTACCTTTTAGGGACTTGTTAGACAACCCAGAGGAAACCGTTTTAGAACTCACGAAGTTCTTAATAGAGGTAAAGATTTAAAAGTGCCTATGTCATTGGATTTCTCTGAGTATATGTAAGACGTTGTCTTAAACACGCTTAGCATAGTGTCTTAAGTGGAATAAGTTCTCAATAAATAGTAGCTATGGTTCCTGATGATGGACTGAAAGATGTGGATAGTTGGATTATTCTAGGATGGAAATTTGACTCCAGTCCTGGATCAGATGGACAAGGGACAGAGAGAGAAGGAATTCCAGTTATTATAAAGGAAGGTTAAAATAATAAGCCCAGGAAACTATGCTACATCAAAAATTAAAGGAAAAAAAGACTGCCAGACTTCAGGAGAAAAGAATGAATGTTCCCAAATATATCTGGAATGTGATGCAGTCTTGCTTCATGAAAATTAGTCATATTGCCAAGATCCCCCCCGGCCCCCGCCACTGCCTTTCATTTTATTTTATTTTATCTTATTTTATTTTATTTTATTTTATTTTTTTGTCAGAGTCTTGCTCTGTCACCCAGGCTGGAGTGCAATGGCGCAATCTTGACTCACTGCAACCTTCGCCTCCCGGTTCAGGCGATTTTTCTGCCTCAGCCTCCCTAGCTGCTGGGACTACAGGTGCGTGCCACCACACCAGGCTAATTTTTGTATTTTTAGTAGAGATGGGGTTTCAGCATATTGGCCAGGCTGATCTCGAACTCCTGACCTCATGACCCACCCGCCTCAGCCTCCCAAAGTGCTGGGATTACAGGCATGAGCCACCGCACCCAGCCCCGCCACTGCCTTTTGAAGCAACTGTTTTATTTTATATTTGCCTCATTTGTAAGTGATGCCTCAACATAAATACATTTTGCATTTGAAGTCATTGAAAACTACTATATTTGCTAAACAGTTATATTCCAATCCTATGTTTCCTCAACCTAAGCTCTTAGAGTCAAAAAGTTGTAAAGCAATTTTATACTGTACGATGCCTCTATGAAAAGAGATTTTTCTTTACTTTACCACATGAAATATGTGGTAATTGACAAAACATGTTGTAGTTAAGGACAAATGTGGAAAGTACAGCCCCAGATTATAGCAATACACCTTTATTAGAAAGAAGTCAGGCTATCTGATCTCTTCCTGCAATGCAAAACTGTCTGAAGGCATTGAGTAACTCAGTACCAGAGAAAATGGATTGTACCTGCCCAGATGGAGGCAGAAATGCTCATGGTGGTGTTGTAAAACAAGCTCCTAAGCAGCAAAGAGACACTGAGCTGTCTGTAGGGAAGTGAAAAAGAACTGCAAATTAAGCATGCCATGGTTATTCACTCTTTTATATTAGTGTCTCCAACTCCGATAAATGCTGTTTAGGGTTTTCACGTACTCAAAACTGTCATTTAATCTGAAATGATGTTGTTACATATTTGAGAGTCATTTTGAAAACTTACTGAAAAGGATCTGACATCATACCATGGAGTATATGGCTAGGGACATTGTGGCAGTTTATTTGCCACGGCAAGTTTAATCTAAATCAGCAAATATCTAATTTCTCATGAAAAGTGAAATTCCAGGAGGTTTTTTCCTCCACAGTGTTATTAAATAATCTGAGTTCTGCCAGAAGAAGGAATGGCTCATGTGGAAAATATTTAATTGCCTGCATTCATATGACAGGAGTGTTCTGAATTTAAATAACATATAATGAAAAGCAGTAGAGTAATATTGCCAAGAAATACCTTCTCACAGGTGATTGACTAATCCCTAGAGGATTCTGTGTGCCGTACATTAGCCTGGTAAAAGGGAACTGGGCTAATGGTCAGTCTTAAATCCGGACTGTGAAGCCTAATCCTGAATTTGCCATTGGTTGACCACAGAAATTTAAATTCCTCCCTCCATTTTAATTTTCTCTCCCTTCCTCCTTGTATCCTTCCCTTCTTCCCTATCTCGATAATTTCTAAAGAATCTACTATGTAATAGCATCATGTTAGATACTGAGATACAAAGATAAAAGATACTTCTGCCTTGAAAGGAGCTTAGGGGAAGAACTGGTCGGGTCAAATCATATAATTCAGGTCCCTTGAAGTTCTGATATCCAATCCTTTGCTCCTGTTTAAATTCTTATCACATAGTCAATGTCATTTTTTGATTGCTTGGAAATAATGAATCTTAAATGCGAGGTCATAGCTGGCTTGCAAGAGTCATTAATATATTCAATAAATATTTTGAGCCCTATGGGATGCCAAGCATTTTGCTAGAAGAAACATTATAAGAAACAGGTACCATGTGAAATGGGAGCACAGAGGAGGACCACACAGTCTTCTCTTAGGAATTCAAGCCAGGGTTTCAAGAGAGTGGAGGTCTAAGCCAAACCCTGAAGGATAAGAAAGAGTGTGGCAGGCAGAGGAAGCAGTACCCCTTGTGCATGAGAAGTACCCCTTGTGCACTCAAGGCAAAGAACAGTGTGTGCTTACAGGAATGCAAATTGTGTTTGTGGAATTGCCAGTCACTAGGCATCCCTGAAGAACAAAGTGTGAAAAGGGGTAGAGCAGGGATAGATGACCTCGAAGTTGATGCAAAGAAGTGATGAATGGCCATTCAAAGGATTTGGGGCTTTATCCTGAGGACACTGGAGCAGGTCTGGCATGATCAGATTTGAATTTAGAATAACAAATTAAAAACAAACAATCTTCTCAGAAAGGTGTTAAGGAAATGAGGTGAAGATCAGACATCTATCCATTAATTTTTTCCAAGCAAGATGACTTTCTGTTTTAGGTATGAATCTTAGTCTCAATCTCAGGGGTGTTAAAATTTGTTCTTTATAGTTTATTTAATTTGTATTTTGTATTTATATTTCCACAAGCTATAAAAATATTAACGTAGACCATTGGCGCAGTTTGCACTCTCACTCAGCTTTGCAGTGTTGTGACATAATACTTAGGATTTATGTGTGCCATGATGTCATGGGGGAAAGAAATGTGGAAAGTTGTCCATGCCGATATTGAAAGATTTATGGTTTCCTTTGTATAGCTCCTCAGGATCAGTAATAAAACTTACAGACTGGGACTATTTGCTGAGGCCCTCCAGATATGTCCAGGCCTCAGTTCCTTGTCCATTTTCTGGGTAACTGTCATTTCCTGAGAACTCTAGCTGCCTTCTCTGAGGATATGGAACCCTCCTCCCAACCCTCTCTCCTCAGCCCAGTTGAAACTTCAGCCTGAGGCTAACATTTTATTCCTTATTGTTTCTTCCAGTGTGCTTTTTCTAATACTCTTTTATCCCTCCTATGCATTAGCAAACACTTTTAATTATCCTAAGCATTTAAGCTTTTGAACAACAAAAGCCAAAAAGAACTGAACTCTGCTTGGGCTGAGTCTCTAAGTAAACTCACTCTCTACTGTGTCATGTATCTCCCCTTAGGGAATAAGGTGTGGAGCAGGCAACCCACGTGAAGTGGGCTAAAAGTCATGTGAGAGAGAAACAGAGGTAGAAAAACGCAAACTAAAACAAGTAAATATCTCAAAATATCATCTAGCTTCACCTGCTTTGTATGCTATTTCCCCTCTGCTTTTGTTGAATTTGAAATTGCTTTTGTTGAATTCCCTAGTTTACAGTCTCCACTCTCAGTTATTTCATGAACATTTTCTTTTGTGCAGCCCACTGCACTGACCTATTCACATGCTGTTTCCGTTTTGCAGTCTTCTCTTGGTACCACCACAAGCTGCCTCCTGAAACCCCTGGGCAGGAGTGCAGAAGCTCACTTGAGCTCACATACGGGGCCGATTGCGCTGCCTAGAACTCACTACCCTGAAAGGCTATTCTTAGATTCCTCATCTAGTGAGGGAATTGCACTATTTCATGTCAGAAGTGTACCAGTTAAAAACAAACAAACAAAAAAAAGAATTAGGAATCTAGGACCCTTTTAAATTATTCTCCTGCTACCATTAGAAATCCTTTTATCCTATCCACTGTGTTTTTCATGTCCTGGCCAAAGCAAAACTATAGAGAATGAAAATCTCCACTTTTACAGTTTCATTTAGCAGGGAAATGTTCTCAGTGCCTGAGTGGAACCTCAGTGCCTGTGTGGGAACCTCTAAAACTGTGTAGCTAATTTCCAAAAAATTTCCAATATATTTATTTAAAAAAAAACACATATAAGTGGACCTACACAGTTCAAACTCATGTTGTTCAAGGGTCAACTATCGTAACGACTGAGTAAGAGTTAGGATAGGTATATCCTTCTTTTAGACCAAAAATGAAATAATATTGATACTAATTTAAAGTTCACATACTTAGATAGCTATAAAAGAATTTATTCCATGAGAATATTACCTTTGCATGTGTATATAAAAGTCTCTGTAGCTATGTGCAAACTTGGAAACATAATAATTAGTTATATAAAAGGGTTTTGATATAAAAAGGCTTCAGTAAAGTTTTCTAAGGCAACAGAATACTTTTTTAAGTTTAACAGAAATTAATTCAAATACTAATTCTGTGGCTTGTGAAACAAGAAATCTTGGATAAATGACTAAATCTTTGTGAATGTCAACTTATTCAAAAATAGAGAATACCTACTCTGTTTTGCAAAGACTAAATAAGACAATGACTACTTTCTGGCACATTGTAGTGTTTAACAAACAGTTGTTAATTTATTTATTGAAATGACCGCAGGGCATGTTGGTTAAGAGCACAGACAATTTACCTGGGCTGCTTGTCTCTGAATCACAACTCTGTCACTTATGAGCTATGTGGCCTTAGGCAGATGACTTAACTTCAATGAATGTCAGTTTCTTCATCTGTAAAATGTGGATGATAAAGAGCACTGGCCTCATAGAGTTGTGAAAAAGAAATGAATTAACATATATAAATGCCTACAGCAGTTTTTAGCACTAAGCAAGCATTAAGCAGGTGTTAGCTCTTATTAATATTCAATAGATGAGATAAGGGTAAAAGGAAGTAATATTTATCCAGTGTATTACACACAAACTATTGTCTTCAACTTATTTACATTATCTCATATAATCCTTACAGCAGTCCTGAGGGGTAAGAATTTATTTCCCTATTTTTCAGTTCAGGAAATAGATTTAGAGAACCAAAATCTCTCCAGTATACTAAATCATCCATCTCAATTATTTAAATCCTTCTCTTTTCCCTTTTCTCTTGTTAGATTAGCTCTTCATCTAAGGAGTAGATATTACATGGGTTTATTGGTTTACCTTACCCTGTTTTCTCAGTCTGTTCCATGTAAAGTTCTAGAGCTCATTGGGAGAGTCTTTGGTCTGATGCTCTTGTCTAATCTGTATTCACAATGCCCCTAACACTTAAAAGTCTATAGAGAAAGCATAGAATGAAAGGGTAATTCATCAATGGTAATTCAGATCTATCTTAAGTGCCCCCACCTGCTCATAGTGCTACATTCAATCATTTTTCAAATGTGTCCCTTTATGGTTTGGGGCACTATTTACCAGGCACAGTACTTTTTATACCTGATGATATAAGCCAAAAAGATATGTTCTCTTTTTCAGGAGATGTACAATCCAGTTTGAAAGACAAATGCAAAAGAAACTAAACAACAATAAAATATAAATCAATAATTTGGGATATATGCTGTAAGAAGAAAAAACAGCAGGTGCTAGAGAAAGAATATCTATGTGGACAGAGGACAGAATAATTTTGACAGACAGTAAGTAAAGAGTTCTCAGTGGAGGTGACATTTCAGTGGAAGCCTGAGGGATGAGGAGAAGACAGCCATGAAAAGGTGGGCAGGGAGTGTAAGTGAAAAAGTGTATCTGAGTTGCCTAGACAATTAGAATAACTGAGAATACAGTTCACTTCCATTCTACTTCAACTGAATTTAAAGCAGGTGAACTAAATTACTCTTAGAAGTTTGTTAAATAGAGCATGAAGTAGAACACCACATATATAGTTAAGCACAGTAACTTACGTACACATTAAAAATAGACGTTAACCATATTAAAAAAAGCAAGCCCATATCCAGGTGTCCCAGCATTCAAACCAGCATGCCTTTTAGACAAATGACAAATCTGTATATCCTTGTGGCAGGGGTGAGGAATTCTAAACCTTTCTGTTTTGCAAACCAGGCTTCCTCATTTCTGCTTTTAGATTATATCTTTGTCATGTCAGCATATGTAGGGGTTAATTGAGGTGATGGAGTAGCCTCTTAATGTAGGCATTGTTCTAAAGCCCATATTTAAGGCAATGGCTGTTAAAAAGCAATGTGATAAAACTTCACTGTAGTTATTCTGATCTATGAAGCGAATGGTTTCTTTTTTCTTTTCTTTTCTTTTTTTGAGACAGAGTCTTGCTCTATCCCCCAGGCTGGAGTGCAGTGGCACGATCTCGGCTCACTGCAACCTCTGCCTCTCAGGTTCAAGCAATTCTCTTGCCTCAGCCTCCCAAGTAGCTGGGACTACAGGCATGCGCCACTGTCCCCGGCTAATTTTTGTATTTTTTAGTAGAGATGGGGTTTCACCATGTTGGCCAGGCTGGTCTCAAACTCCTGACCTCATGATCCGCCAACCTCGACCTCCCAAAGTGCTAGGATTATAGGTGTGAGCCACCACACCTGGCTTAACCAAATGGTTTCTTTAGAGAATACCCAGATCAAAGGTTGGACACTGCAGAGAATTTCCTCATTTCACTGCCTTTTTAGGGTCCCCATTCCCACTCAGGGGTGAGACTACTTCAAACAGCCATTAGCTCTGGACCCAAGGTCTCTATGTGGCATAAACTCACTGCTTGTAAGTGAAAGAGTTTTGTGTTTTCAGTTATCCTTAAAGAGATAAGTCACAAGAGCTTCTGTGAATGAAAGCAATTTATTTGTCTTCTATAGCTGACTTGAGAACAGCTGTCCTTACAAAGTTCAAAAGTTACCAAAACCACCATCAGTTTTGATAATTCACTAGAAGAACCCACAAAAATCATGGAAAGCTGTAATACAGTATATAGTTAATAGTTTATCACAGCAAAAAGATACAGATTAAAATTATCCAAGGGAAGAGATACAAAGAGAGCAGAGTCCAGGAGAGTTCCAAATGCAAAGCTTCCAGTTATCCTTCCCCAGGGAAGTCATGAAGAATGCTTGTTTTTCTGCAATGATGTATCACAGTTTGCATGGGGTATTACCCACCAAGGAAACCACCACGCCCCAGTGTTGAGTTTTTACTGGCACTTGGTCACATAGACATATTAGACTGACTGTGTGGCTGACCTTTAGTCTCTAGACCCTCTGGGCAGGGAGCTGATACCTGGCCCAAAACTCCTATCGTTAGTCATGTAGTTACATCACTGGCTCTGGTTCAAGATCCCCAGGTAAACAAAGATATTCTTAGCAGAAAGGACATTCCAAAGACTTAGAGATCACCTCTCAGGAGCCAAGAACAAAGGCAAGACTTTTCTCTGGGGAAGGGTTATTCTATTTTAAAAAGCGTTTAAATTTTATTTTTTAACCAATAACAATTGTATATACTTATGGGGTACAATGTGATGTTTGGATATATGTTTACAATGTGGGATGATAAAATCAGGCTAATTAACAAATTCATTGATTCACATGCTTACCTTTTTTGTGGCAAAAATATTTAAAGTCTACTCTTAGAAATGTTGAAATATACAAGCCAAACATAGACTGAAAGTGAAGGGAGGAAGAAAGACATACCAGGCAAATGGAAACCAAAGGAGAGAAGGGGTGGCTATCTTTATATCAGACAAAATAGGCTTTCAGTCAAGAACTATAAAAAGAGACAAGGTCATTATGTAATGATAAAGAGGTCACTTCATCAAGAGGATATAACAGTTTTAAATATATAGGCACCTGACATCGGACACATAAATGATTAATTATTACACAGTGTTGCTCTAATAGAAAACATTTATGTACAGCAAAGCTATAAAAAAGCTTTTTAAATATAAGCTTGATCAAAGGAAGAGTAGTATAACATGTGTTGATTGTCATTTCCCTTCCAAACATCTATAGTTGGGACAACTGTATGGAACTGATGTTATTACCTGCTGGACTGCACTATAAACCAGGTTTTGTTTGTTTGTTTGTCTGTTTATTTGATTTTTCTGATAGGAAGAATAAGGCCAGGCATGGTGGCTCATGCTTGTAATCCCAGCAATTTGGGAGACTGAGGCTGGCGGATTGCCTGAGTCCAGGAGTTTGAGACCAGCCTGGGCAACATGACGAAATCCTGTCTCTACAAAAAATACAAAAATTAGCTGGGCATGGTGGTGCGGGTCTGTGGTCCCAGCTATTTGTGGGGCTGAGGTGGGAGAGTCACTTGAACCTGGGAGTGAGATTGAACAGTGAGCTGAGATTGCACCACTGTTCTCCAGCCTGGGTGACAGAGTGAGACTCTGTCTCAAAGAAAAGAAAAAGAAAGAATACTTACCCAGAGCAAATCACTTGCGCAAAGGCTGGAGGCAAAAAAAAAGTTTGGGAAACTGAAAGAAACCAGGGGAGTTAAAGTATAGTACACAGGGCACGTGCCAAGATGCTTAGATTGTATTCAAAGTGCAATTCCACTTCTTTGTAGAGGCTTGAGTAGTGACATGGTCTTATCTACATTTGAAAATAATAAATCTAGCTGTTATGTGCTTCTTAAAAAGCAAAGTTTTCTAGACCGAGCATGATCATGTGAGTCTGTGACAGTGCCTACCTCTTTTCCCCCAAATCAGATCCCTTTTTATTTCCTGTACAGAGCTGGCTCGTTGGATATTGCCAAGTGTAACAGTTATTTACCCCCTCTTTACTTGCAAATATTATTTGGTCACTCACTAGTTAATAATTGGCCTATTTTATAGAGTAGCTCTGAGGGCATCTTTGGTTCCACCCAGAAGTTCTCTGGTTGCTTTTATGACTAGACCAGGTTTTTCCCTCTGGTGCCTCCTTCATTAGTAATTGTTAGTTGATAGTTCCTAAGTGGAACGCTTCTTTCTTATGTCGTCTACATTCAATTATCCCGAGTGGCCTATTCCCATCCTGTTGTATGCCAAGTAATTCATTTCTTTTTTCCTTCCAGGATTCACTCTTGGAACATGCCAAACCAAGTCCCAAACAGATGTCTCTTTTTCAGATACTTGGCAAAAGATTTTTGGTGGATCAGTTTTTAGTGGTCCACAGGGGCTAAAAGATTTTTTCCTCTTATTTATTCTAAAAGCTTCTAAACAGAAATTTGTTCTGTAAGAGAATCCACATTACTAAACAAGACACAAATACTGCTCCAAAAACAAAGCAACCATCAATAACTTGGATTTAAAAGCCACTCGTGAGATTCTGAAAATTCAGTCTTTCTGTGAAAGAGCTGACTTGAGTACTCATTAAGAGCCAATGTCTCTGGGGAGCTCTGCTATAACTTTGCAGAATTAGTTAGGGAAATGTAGTCACCATCATCTAACCATCTATAAGATAAAGAATAGTTTTCCTGGGCTGAAAATCAGTTTTCCCGGGCTGAAAGCAGGGTGCCAGCAGGGCTGAGATCCCACAAAATACTTTGGGAGAAAATCCATTTCCTTTCATTTCTCAGTTTCTAGTGCCGCATTTCTTTCATTCCTTGGCTGCTGACTCTCTCGCTTTTCAAAGCCAGCCAAGTAGCTTAACCTTGTACTTCAATCCTTGCGTTGTATTCATCTTTAATGGTTAAATCTCCTTCCACCTCCCTTTTATAAAGACATTTATATTACATTTAGGGTCCACCTGCATAGTCCAAAATAATCTCTCCATCTCAAGATTCTCAATAACATTTGCAAAATACTTTTTGACATATAACATTCGCAGCTTCTGGTTATTAAGACGGGCATATGTTTGAAAATCATTATTCAGCCTACCATAAGCTATGCACAGCTCAAGATCCTTTTCTAACCCGTGTCGCAAAGTAGTGACACTTAATTAACAAAAAGTGTTTAAAGGGTTTTATAGGCTTTAAATACTTAATATCAATAAATGCTTGTTTGTTCATTCATTCACTTATTTATTCATTCTTGATCCCATTTACTGTTTTAACCCCAGGAGTTACTGTGAAAATAAATAACTGAGATATGATTTTAATTTAGCCATGATTTACAATAAGGTTATTACGCAGTTTAATTATTTCCTGTGGTTAACTGCTCCTTTTACTTACAGTGGATATCCATTGAGCAAGAACATATTTTTGCTTCCTTAAATAACTCATTGAAACTTATCATCTAAAAGTTTGAATGTCCCCTTGTTTTATTTAAAAAAAAAAATCTGACTCTTTGCAGAGTAACTGTACCCTTCCGAATTTATCAATGCATGCGGAGACAATGGTGCTTTCATCTATTAGAATTCTTTCTGTCACAAGTGATACAAAACACAACATGCACTAGTTTGAACACGACAAAATAGTGTGTTACCTACTCAGATAATTGCAATGTTCATTGTGGGACTGGTTTATTGGTGAAAGTCAAAGCTAGAAGCAGATGGAGTACTCACATTGGGTAACTTGAGAAATAGTAATGAAAGAGGATATGCAGAAATGTGGAGGAAGTGTATAGGGAAACCATAAGATACAGTGCAATAGTCTAATGCCTGTACACAAAGAGCTGTTACAAAGTCCAGGGCCTGGGGGAGGGCATGGGGCAGTGACAGGAACCTAGAGACTGATCTACATGGAGAAGACCACCTGCCAAGAGCTGAGATTTTAGCTAAGGTGTGCAGCAAACCTGATTCAACACCTCAGGGAAGAATCCAGGATAATAAAATAGTCTCACTTTATTTTCTTCCTTCTCTGCAATCTCCTGCCGATGTTTACAATTTGAAACTAACTTGAAGTCAGAGGTAAAGAAGCTCCTTGATACCATCCTTATAAATGCACTCTCCCAGTCCAGACACTGAACAAGATGGAATAACTGGTGAGTGGATGTGGAAGGATGAATGGAAGTTACTGACGTGCTGGTTTAAGACACAGATGATTTTAGGATCTGAGGGTTAGCTTATCTCTCTCTCTTCCTCCTTGCTCCGCTCTCTTAGCTGTGCTCCCTTCCCTGTTTTCTGCATAGTCTCAGATGGACTTTACTGCTCGAGCTACCAAGATAATTGCAGCAGGTCCCCACATCACAATTCTAAATGCTGAAAAAAGAATACCTTTTTCTAATCAAGTAGTTTTGGCAAAATCTGCAATAATTTTATCTGTGTGACGGGATGACCTACCTGTCTCAGTCGGTCATTGTGGTTAAGAGACTTCAAGACTCTGATTGGTCCTACGAAACTCATTATTGCCTCTGGGGTGGGGGTGGAATCAGGTATGTGGGACTATGTGATATGAGAGAAAAGGATGGAGGGATTCACAAATGAAGAGCCTACATTTACAGGTGAAATATGAATAGATTCTGGATAGTCAGTGCCTTATTATTTTTCCAGTGATTAGAAATGTTTGTCTCTGAAACTGCTTAATAAAAGATTAACATTTTCATTTTGTTTAACATCTTTTTTCTCACTATGTCCAATATAAGCCACCATTTTTAGAAATACGATAAAGCTGCCTCTCAATTTTTTTCCATTCCCGCATGTGTCATAAAGGTGATTTGGCTATCATATTGTAATTCCATTTTCTATCATTGCTTACATGTTTTTCAGTGAGTAGTTAATACTTCCTAAAAATGCATATATTTTTGTACAGTTTTATAATTTTCATAGTGTCCATTTGTAATCTTCATAACCATCTTATAATGTAGGTATTTTATCTCCACTTTGCAGATCTGGAAATGTTAGCTAAAAAGAGATTAAGTGACCTGCTAACAAATTTTAAGTGTGTGGCCAGGGGTTTAAACTAAGGCTTTTCTGATCCTAGACAAGTATGTGTATAGAAACAATTTAAGATTCGGTTATGTAGATTTGTGTGCGTGTGTGTGTGTGTGTATCTGGATATAACAAAGGCCACCGGCTCTGACATTTGTGATTTCACAAGGACTTACTACATTCTTTTTTGCAAAATATGCTCCTTCATGACCCATTACTACATAAGAAAATTCCAAAGCATTATTTAGTAGCAATTTCTTTGAGAATGTTTTGTAGATATGTACATTTGAGTAAAATAGAAAAGTATTAACTAGGAAAGGGTAATGATAGTTTCTAGCCACATTTGTATTAACCAATTTATAAGACTGATTATTTCCTAATAAAAATGAAATCCTGAGGGAATGTGACATAAGGCACAGACTTTTTGTGAACAAAGGATACAAGGAAAAGTGAGAACAGAGATATTTCCCTGTTCAAAAGAGGAAATCCAGTTATATTAATAGCAAAGCTGAGCTTCTGAACTTAAAAATTTTATTATATATATATATTATACTAGTCCTCTATAAAGATGCAACTGTATTATGAAATCAAATTATTTATTGGTACCAGACTTCATCAGGTGCATTAAGAAAAAATGTTCAAATCTTTAAGGAGACTTTTCTGTAACCACCTGTGTAGAGGTGACTTACAACGTCTATGCCTTTGAGTAATTTCACTTCTGAGAATCTATTTTAAAAGAATCATCTTAAATAGAGAAATATGTATATTTACAGGGTGATGATTAGCAGTAATTGATTTTATAATAGGAAATAAATGTTCAAAAGAGGACTGGTTAATAAACTACAGTGTAACAATTTGTGATGTCGTAGTATTTTTACTGATCTCATATAAAGTATAGAAATATTCACTCATTTAAATTAAATGAGGAAAGCATAATACAAATTACATTATAGCGTGATTATACCAATGTAAAATATGTGTTTAGCAGAAGTCTAAAAGGATATAATGTTTAAAGTTAGCAGTGGTTGTGTGGGCCTGCCATAGCTATGGATTTTTTCCCTTTTTGTTTTCATTTTTAGAAATGTCTATAATGTTTATACCAGTTTTATAAAGAAAATATATCACTGTAATACACTGGTAAAAGTAACCTTCTTTGTCCTTGTATGCTCATATAATCTTTTGCAGTGTACTACTGAATAAAAGAATGTCCATGCCTGCACCCCTAGCTTTGAGTCCATTGCCTATGACACATACACCTGTGATTTCTGATTGTGGTCATTTTGCACAAAAGATACATGAGTCTGGCTGTTTTAAGATTGACTACTGGTCCTTGTGTGCTGCTGAACCAGGACATAACATCAAGTGATGTTACTTATTCATAATAATTCATAGCAGATTTCATGCTATGTTATACATGGCACTTTTTGGGAAAAGGAATCAGTAGGAAGAGATTGTATAATGAAGTTCCCTGGGACTGGCATGTAGGTTTGCCAACTACTGAGGCAGAAAATGTAGTAAATGATAAGAAATGTGTCCCCAGTTGTCATCATCATCATCATACGGATTCATGGCTGAACCTTCAAGCATGACTGCATGATAGGTTAAATGGAAGTAAACTCATTAGACGTGTCAGCTTCACTTCATTAATAATGAGAAGTAGTTCAGCCAGTGCACTTGTACATCTGGCGATGCTCTGTGGCTCATATATTTTGAGTTGTAGGAAGACAAATATCTCCCAGACACCTGAGGGGAATGTAAGGTAAGCAACAAAGGAATGTCTGCATTGAAGTATTAGTTAAGTAATTTTTACCTATTTTCACGGATTGAAGCTGAAGCCTCTATAATTGAACATACTGGATACAGTGCACCCATCCTGTTACTTTAAATAGATGTTTGGGGCATATTTTCTCCTTAGCTTAGTCTCTTTGTTGATTCCCTTGAATCCATACAATGAGCTAATAGGGTTTTTGCTAATATGATTGTTTTTAAATTTTGATTTTGTTGTTTTAGTTTTGTTGTTATTGCAGTTTATGTCCTAGTTTGTTGTTTTGTTTCATGTTTTTCTAATTGATAGCAAGATAAACATGAAGCTGTGGGAATGAAAAAAAGGTACAGGGGCAAAAAGACATTTGGAACGTTATTCCGCATACGTTGAAATATATGTTTTCAAGTGTATTGACACTGATGTTTCCATTTTAATACATTTTAATCTAAAATTAAATAATCCTGTGTCATTAGAGACGTAGGCTCCTTCTAGCTTTGTGTTCTACAATCCCTAAGTCAGATGTTCCATTGATGGGTCACAAATGGCTATTTGACTCCAAGAATGGAATTTTATGCAAGGGAGAAAGGAGGAGGAATGGGAGGGATTAAAAGGACTTTCCTGGAAGTTTTGTCCAAATGATTTCAATTTATTTTTCATTGATCTGTGTGATATGGTTTGGCTCTGTGTCCCCACCCAAGTCTCATCTTGAATTGTACTCCCATAATTCCCATGTGTTGTGGAAGGGACCCAATGGGAGATAATTTGAACCCTGGGGGGGTGGTTTTCCCCATACACTTCTCATTGCAGGGTATAAGTCACACAAGATCTGATGCAGGGGTTTCCGCTTTTGCATCTTCCTCATTTTCTCTTGCCGCCACCATGTAAGAAGTGCCCTTCACCTCCTGCCATGATTCTGTGGCCTCCCCAGGCTTGTGGAACTGTAAGTCCGATTAAGCCTTTTTTCTTCCCAGTCTCGGATATGTCTTTATCAGCAGCATGAAAATGGACTAATACACAGTGTATCTGTAAGGGATGACTGGAAAACTGTTTTCTAGCTGAATATACCTTAGGGATCTGTTAGTGAGATAAAAATTCAAAATGGATATTGTGTAGGCCGCTAGCACTGTTTGTCACAGCAGATATGCCTAACTTCTACTTGACTTTTCATTTACTATAAATGCTGGACTTCGTATTAATGACTATTCAATTTTCTTTCATAATTTCAACCTAGAAGAATACATTTGCACCTTGATTCAATCATCTTTTATATGAGCTGAACTTCCCAACTTTCTGTCATTTGAAAATTTAATGAGCAAGCTTTCTCTTGCTTTACTCAACTCTATGACCTAATGTAAAGGAAAAACTATCATGAAAACAAAAATAAGAAGAAAATGTAAATCACTGCTTCTTTCTATATCCAGGACACTGAAAAGGATTTACATGACTTTTTATGAGACTTTTAAAACTTATTCTGGTGGTGGGTGCCTGTAATCCCAGCTACTCAGGAGGCTGAGACAGGAGAATTGCTTGAATCCAGGAGGTGGAGGTTGCAGTGAGCCGAGATCCCACAACTGCACTCCAGCCTGGGCAGCAAGAGCAAAACTCCTTCTCACCAAAAAGAAAAAAAAACCCAAAAAAACCTATTCTAATGACAATTTTTTTTTTTTGAGTTTTGTTTCTGAATGGATGGGTGGAAAATGGAGAAACCTAGAACTGGGAGAAAGACAATAAATGTGAGAAGCAATAAAACAGAGGAAAGCAGGCCTCTTAACATGTTGGAAGGCTGAGGTAGATATAAATTGTGAAATTCTCCATAGTTGGATATCTTAGGGTGTTTTATAATAATAATGTTTACTACTTAATTTTTAGTTATTATTTTATTTCGGTGATATAGTTTCCCACTTCTCACTCATTAACTTCCAATTTTCAGGGTCTGATACACACAGCAGCTTTCTGTTTTAGACAACATTTTCCACAGGGCTGAGATTCAAAGATAATTCATGACAACCACAAAAGGTAGAAAGGGAAGTAAGACATGGAGATTAATGCAGCAACGGATGTGGGAATTATTAGTTGAACATTAGTGTTTACTCCCACCTTATCTTCCAAAATCCTTACATATATTGAGAAGAGCACTTTCCCCAGTATTGGTGGATGTGTTCTTGAATCATTTCCTTTAGACATTGAGGAAAATATGACCACAGAAAGGTGGAAGACAAGGGCTATTCACAGTGTAGAATATACACCTATTTAAAATGGAACCTGTAAACCAAAAAGTATAAAACAAGTCTCAATTAATTTAGAAGTTTATTTTGCCAAAGCTAAGGGCATGTGCATAACACAGTCTCAGGAGATCCTGAGAACATGTTCCCAAGGTGGTTGGGCTACAGCTTGGTTTTATATGTTATAGAGAGACATAAACGTCAATCAATACATGGATGGTACATTGGCTCAGCCCTAAAAGGCAAGACAACTGGAAGCAATTGTGTAGGGATGGGGGTGTGGCTTCCAGGTGATTAAAAGATTTTCTAACTGGCAATTGGTTGAAAGAGTTTATCTAAAGACTAGAGTCAATAGAAGGAGGGAGTGTTTGGACTAAGATAAGAGGTTTTGGAGACCAAGGTTTTCATTCTGCAGGGGAAGCCTCCAGGTAGCCGGCTTCAGAGAGAATAGATTGTAAATGTTTCTTATCAGACGTTAAAAGATGCCAGGCTCTTAGTTAATTCTCTCCTGGATCAGGAAAAAGACCTAGAAAGGAAGAGAATTCTCTACAGAATGTAGATTTTCCCCACAAAAGACAGCTTTACAGGGTCATTTCAAAATATGTCAAAGAAACAAATTCGGGGGTGAAATACTTTGATTTCTCTCGGGGCCTGCTGTCTGTCATGTCGGTATATTATTGTAACAAAGCGTCTGCTTTGTCAGTCTTAAGTTCTCTGTTTTAAATGTTAGTGCTGGTCAATCATGCCTGAATTCCAAAGAGAAGTGGGGTGTAAGGAAGGCATGTCTGACCACCCATTTGCACCATGGCCTGAACTGGTGTTTCAGATTGACTTTGGAAAGCCCTTGGCCAAGAGGAGGGTCCATTTGGTTGGCTGGGAAGGCTTAGAACTTTATTTTTAGTTTACAGAGCCAAGCCAGAAATTCGCGACCGTTTATCAGAGATTTTACAGGATATCTTGAGACATTAGCAGAAACTTGAAGATTTTATCAGTTATGTATTAATGTGATTACCATGCTTATACTTCTTTATTCTGTCTCCTCTGCTAGATTCTAAACTCTCAGGACAGGGATAATACATATCTTATTTATCTTGGTAAATCTGGTCTCTAGTATACCTTAGGCCTTCAGTTAGAATTTATTTAGTGAACATTTGAACTATGTGATTCACTGATAAAGTATCTCCTAAGTGACCAGCATTCTTCATGTACCCTTACAGTAAGAATTACATTTACCCACATATTTACTTTTAATACACAAGTCTATTTCAATACTATTGAAGTAATCTTTAAGTTAAGTGAGGCCCAACAGAAAGTACTTGAAAACACACATATGTAAATATGGTGATACTGAGGGCTTTTAAGTCACTAAGTTAATGATTCTCAAGGTGTGGTCACTGGTCCAGCAGCTTCCTTATCTCCTTAGAATATGTTACTAAGGTAGATTCTCAAGCCACACCCCAGACCTATGATTCAGAAACTCTGCAGTGACCCAGTAATCTGTGTTTTAACAAGCCCTGCAGGTGTTTCAAATGAACAATCAAATTTGAGAACCCGTGCCTTTCTTGAAGAAGTGACTGTGAACAGATGATTTCATAATAGAAGACAGAAAAAATAAACTTGATTAATGCTTGCTAAGCATTGGGTACTTTTCCTGAGCTTTCTGTGTCCTCAAAGTTTGTGACTAACTTTATTTTCATTTTTATTTATTTATTTTTTGTTTGTTTGTTTGAGACAGAGTCTCGCTCTGTCGCCAGCCTGGAGTGCAATGGCATGATCTCGGCTTACTGCAACCTCCGCCTCCCGGGTTCAAGCAATTCTCCTGCCTCAGCCTCCCAAGTAGCTGGGACTACAGGCGTGTGCCACCATGCCCAGCTAATTTTTGTATTTTTAGTAGAGATGAGGTTTCACCATGTTGGCCAGGATGGTCTCCCATCTCTTGACCTTGTGATCCGCCTGCCTCGGCCTCCCAAAGTGCTGGGATTACAGGCGTGAGCCACCGCACCCAGCGTTTGTGACTATCTTTAAAACATCCAGGACTGTTTGGGTTAGTGATTGTAAAGTTTGATCTGTACTTGTAACTGTATACAGCCATCCCTTGTCATACAGGAGGGATTGTTCCAGGACACTGGAAGATACCAAAATCTACTCATACTCAAGTCCTTCAGCAGACCCTGTCAAACCCAAATATATGAAAAATTGGCCCTCTGTATATGAGGTTTCACATCCTGCAAATATCAAATTTTCAATCTGTGTTTGGTTGAAAAAAAAATCCATGTATAAGTGAACCTGCACAGTTCAAACCCAATTAATTGTTCAAGGATCAGCTGTAGTTATGTTTGTCTCAAGCTAATATTGATCTGTAGATTTTCTTGGATGAGTTTTTTATTTTTGTTTTATTTGCATAAGAAAATGGTCTAAATATCCTAAAATTAAATGCTTCTTGATATAGGTTTGATAACTGCTTGATATTGATAGCTAACTCAGTTATAAATCCCACACATAAAGTCCATAACCTTACTTTAAATTCATAGTATATATAGCGTTTTGGCCAAAAGAAAGATACTTTTATCTGGTCTGTGCTGTCTAAAGTGTTTATTCTCCCTCCTTTTGGTTATATGTTTTATTTTATCCTGTACATTTATGCTATCTGTTTGTATACACAAATGTATTTAGATCATAAAAATCAGGTTTCAAGAATTACACACATTGTATTGTAGCTAATGGGTTTCTGCCCTTTTATGCATTCATGTTTTAATGAGTTATTTTCTTGTTGTATGCTTTATCACAGGAAAGTCTGTTTTCTCTTGGAAAGTGAGAGTGGCATAAATTGTGACTTCTAAATTTTTTCTATGAGAAAACATGGAAACAATGAAGCCGATATGTCAGTATTCAAAAGTACAATTAAATGATAGTGACTATCATGTATACGTACCATTTTAATTAAAAAATCATGTGCTCTCTGATACATTTGCTCTATTTTGCAGAATCTAAAATGAAATTGTACTCACTATAACGTATTACTTGGTCATGAAAACTTTCAATGCTGAGTCCAGGAACACTAAAGCAGGTAAATAGCAAAATTATGCACATCTTGTTTCTAATATTCTCTTTCACCCTCTTGTTATTTGTAGGAATTGATGAGTGCCATCAGAAAGCTGTATCATGAGCTGCCTGCACTTCTAAAGTGTCCAGTGGATTTTTAATCACATGAGGTAAATGCCAAATTTATTTCAATTGTATTTTCCATTTTTCTTTTCATTTCCTATTTTTTGGCAGCCTGGAAATAGGGTTATGAGAAGAAGCTCAGAGCAGAGCACCGAAAGTGGCCACTACCAGCATGAAGAGCCCAACAATTCAAACTGGTAAGTGAGTCTCTTTTTCTAGGTTTCAGGATTTTCCTTTTTGTGTGTGTTTTGTATTTTTTAGGTGAAGTGAGAAAAACAGAATGCAGCTTTCAAGGTTGGTACATTTTATAATTTTTGTTATAAATTATTAAAATGGAGAAATATCTTGTTTGTTGCAGGTTCGTTTCAAGCAGTTGGCTTGTGGGACTCTGAGAGATGCTGCTGCCCATGACATGCGGGAATTATCATGATCAACTACCCAGCTTGGATTTCACCCAGTGGCCAAGAGCTTTGTGTGGGAGACGGCAAGGGTTGGATTTTTCAAAAGAGTAAACCAGGTAAGGTTCGAGGGAGACATCTGATCATTTATTCTTCCTCCCTTCTTGTGTCCCTTCCATGCAGACCCGTGACCAAGGTGTAGACTAAGAAGTGGAGTCATGCTTCACACGGCCATATCATGCTGGCAGCCATTCCTGGGTCTGGCTGTGGTGTTAATCTTCATGGGATCCACCATTGGCTGCCCCGCTCGCTGTGAGTGCTCTGCCCAGAACAAATCTGTTAGCTGTCACAGAAGGCGATTGATCGCCATCCCAGAGGGCATTCCCATCGAAACCAAAATCTTGGACCTCAGTAAAAACAGGCTAAAAAGCGTCAACCCTGAAGAATTCATATCATATCCTCTGCTGGAAGAGATAGACTTGAGTGACAACATCATTGCCAATGTGGAACCAGGAGCATTCAACAATCTCTTTAACCTGCGTTCCCTCCGCCTAAAAGGCAATCGTCTAAAGCTGGTCCCTTTGGGAGTATTCACGGGGCTGTCCAATCTCACTAAGCTTGACATTAGTGAGAATAAGATTGTCATTTTACTAGACTACATGTTCCAAGATCTACATAACCTGAAGTCTCTAGAAGTGGGGGACAATGATTTGGTTTATATATCACACAGGGCATTCAGTGGGCTTCTTAGCTTGGAGCAGCTCACCCTGGAGAAATGCAACTTAACAGCAGTACCAACAGAAGCCCTCTCCCACCTCCGCAGCCTCATCAGCCTGCATCTGAAGCATCTCAATATCAACAATATGCCTGTGTATGCCTTTAAAAGATTGTTCCACCTGAAACACCTAGAGATTGACTATTGGCCTTTACTGGATATGATGCCTGCCAATAGCCTCTACGGTCTCAACCTCACATCCCTTTCAGTCACCAACACCAATCTGTCTACTGTACCCTTCCTTGCCTTTAAACACCTGGTATACCTGACTCACCTTAACCTCTCCTACAATCCCATCAGCACTATTGAAGCAGGCATGTTCTCTGACCTGATCCGCCTTCAGGAGCTTCATATAGTGGGGGCCCAGCTTCGCACCATTGAGCCTCACTCCTTCCAAGGGCTCCGCTTCCTACGCGTGCTCAATGTGTCTCAGAACCTGCTGGAAACTTTGGAAGAGAATGTCTTCTCCTCCCCTAGGGCTCTGGAGGTCTTGAGCATTAACAACAACCCTCTGGCCTGTGACTGCCGCCTTCTCTGGATCTTGCAGCGACAGCCCACCCTGCAGTTTGGTGGCCAGCAACCTATGTGTGCTGGCCCAGACACCATCCGTGAGAGGTCTTTCAAGGATTTCCATAGCACTGCCCTTTCTTTTTACTTTACCTGCAAAAAACCCAAAATCCGTGAAAAGAAGTTGCAGCATCTGCTAGTAGATGAAGGGCAGACAGTCCAGCTAGAATGCAGTGCAGATGGAGACCCGCAGCCTGTGATTTCCTGGGTGACACCCCGAAGGCGTTTCATCACCACCAAGTCCAATGGAAGAGCCACCGTGTTGGGTGATGGCACCTTGGAAATCCGCTTTGCCCAGGATCAAGACAGCGGGATGTATGTTTGCATCGCTAGCAATGCTGCTGGGAATGATACCTTCACAGCCTCCTTAACTGTGAAAGGATTCGCTTCAGATCGTTTTCTTTATGCGAACAGGACCCCTATGTACATGACCGACTCCAATGACACCATTTCCAATGGCACCAATGCCAATACTTTTTCCCTGGACCTTAAAACAATACTGGTGTCTACAGCTATGGGCTGCTTCACATTCCTGGGAGTGGTTTTATTTTGTTTTCTTCTCCTTTTTGTGTGGAGCCGAGGGAAAGGCAAGCACAAAAACAGCATTGACCTTGAGTATGTGCCCAGAAAAAACAATGGTGCTGTTGTGGAAGGGGAGGTAGCTGGACCCAGGAGGTTCAACATGAAAATGATTTGAAGGCCCACCCCTCACATTACTGTCTCTTTGTCAATGTGGGTAATCAGTAAGACAGTATGGCACAGTAAATTACTAGATTAAGAGGCAGCCATGTGCAGCTGCCCCTGTATCAAAAGCAGGGTCTATGGAAGCAGGAGGACTTCCAATGGAGACTCTCCATCGAAAGGCAGGCAGGCAGGCATGTGTCAGAGCCCTTCACACAGTGGGATACTAAGTGTTTGCGTTGCAAATATTGGCGTTCTGGGGATCTCAGTAATGAACCTGAATATTTGGCTCACACTCACGGACAATTATTCAGCATTTTCTACCACTGCAAAAAACAAAAGAAAAAATAAAAAAGAACAACCTACAGTGTAGGATTTACATATTAAAAAGACACATTTGTCTAAAACATACTCTACAGAAAAATTTGTATCTATGATTATCATTTGTTAAAGCCTTGCATCATACCATATTGTTGGTTCAGTACCACAAAGAGATCAATATATTCTTTTCTTCCTTTTTTGAAACATATATGCTGTACATGTTTTAAAGCAATATGAATGAGAGGTTGTGCTTTTAGTTACTCACCACTATAGATCCAAGTGTGATTTCACCTTCCGTTACCTACAGATGACCCTGAGACTAGATCCCTGGAGTTATGGGCGGAGATATTTTGAGAGATGTGTTTGTCTGATGTAGGATGCCAAGAAACAGGACCCAAGGCAAAACTGCTCAACTCTGTTAACTTCTGTTACTATAAATAAAGGCATGTGCCTAGTTTTGATACAGAATGGAATATTTTTTATACTTGTAATAATATCACACTGGACCAGTTTACTGTAAACAAAGCCCTTGGTTTCTCCAGAAGGTGGTACACCACTAGATGTACCTGTAAAATGCAAGGTAGGTGTTAATAATGAAAATGATTCATTTAATCACTCCTTGATTTTACTTTCCACAGTCACTATTAGCGGGTTAATAGAAAATGGAAGAAGAGGTAATGGTTACAAATAACCATAGGATAATATTCACCAGTGGCTAAGATCAAGAATTCAGATGTTCAAAAGCTCTCTGAATAAGAAAGAGTTCTTCTCAGATGCCAACACAAACCAGGGTGATACATACATAACATGATGTTAATGCAAACAACGATTTGTTTAAAACATGATAGCTGCCTGCATGCTAGATTGCTGCTAGTCAAGGGAACATCTAGCTACTGCCACTCTGATGTTCTCTACTTGAATACTGTACACACAATATTACCTTGAATAGACAACTTCAGGGTTTCTTCCTGCTTCCTTACCAATTAGATTTTGGTTTTTTCTTTGAAAATTATCTTGTATAATAAAGAGGAATTTGTCTTGTTTTCTAAGAACTGAGAAAAAACAAGGTGGATTAAAAACCATTTAGTGTTTTTTTTCTCCACTGAGGAAAAAGCAAGGTTATAGCCCCATAAATATGTCAAGTTGTGCTGATTTTTTTTCCTCTCTCTGACCCAAGGATACTTATCCAATTCAGTTTGTATTAATGACTGTTACTCAAAGTTAAACATCCCAGTTTTTAAAAACTGATGTCATGCCGTGACCACCAGTCATCTGGTTCAGAGCAGGCATAGTTTCATTTGGCTAAATGTTCAGTGAATGACTTTCAAAGCATATGGTTATGTGATCTGAGAAAGAATTGAATGTGGACTGTGTTCATGCAATGTCAAATATTTAATCAGCATAGAACTGATAGGAAATATCTATACTTTTCCTATTTCAAGAGGGATCTGAAAATAGGTCATGTTTTTAATAACATGTAAGCTGGAGTAGAAAGTCTCTGGGGTTTGCTTCTTGACATATTGGATTGGCGGGTTGACATTCAAAAGGCTGGCTTTTTAGTTTGAAATTTGAAAATTTGAAATTTTGAAGAACTTTAATAAAATTAAATTGACCCCAATAAAAGTAGGATAAGCCCAGAAATTATTTTGCCAATCAGATAGCAACAGAGTTAAACCCATTTCTCCCCTAATAAAGGGTGGAAAATATGATGAAAGATTGAAGAATTGCCTGTTCAAGCCATTTTTCATTTGACTTTTCTGATGACTATCATAGATCTTTTAGAATTTTATTTTCCATTTGTGCCAAATACCTTATATCAAACAATGCAAATCAAGCTCTGCTGCAAACTCTATCACAAATCCAACTTGTGTGCAAATGGAATGGGGTCTTTCAAATTTAAAAATGAACTGTTAGAGATTTCAAAAAAACTTCCAAAAGTTAATAGAAACTATTTTGCAGCATTGTGTGAAGTGTAGTATTCAACTAATTGTCATAAAAGAGAAACATTGAGCAATTAATAAGAGGGCTTTGTGATTTTCACTGCTCTTTTGTCAAAATAAAAGTTGGCCAAAAACAGCTGAGTGAAATGAAATTGGATTAAAATGTACCCATCCATGAAAAAGATTTAGTTAAAAGATTTTGTTACTATTCATTTTATTGGAAGAAAAGAGAATGGATTTTCTCAGCGGTCCCATACTCTGATCTATGGAATAATAGTTATTTAAGATATTTCTAAGCATTCTTCCAAAAAAGTCCTGTTGACCAGTCTATCAGGGAAATGCATTCTGTAACCACCTTTAGAGATTCAAAATCTATATGAGCCTAATAAATCCTCTGAAAAGTCCTGTAAACAGGAATCCTGTTTAATATTGTTTATCTTCAGGCTTCACTAATTTATATGAGCAGAAAGCACTTCTTTTCGTGCTATAACTGTTAACATTTTCAAAAACTAGAGCTCCATAGAACCCCGGTTGGTCTACTTCAGACTAGAGTAATACTCTTGTGACGTATTCCTAAACCTAATGTTTCCAATAAGAGTAAAATTACTGTTTGAATTGGCCTCCGATAGACTACCAAAAAAATATTGACTGTGTCAGTGCTTAGATCATAAAAGTATATTGACCAGATATTTTCAGGGGAATTGGCTACTTTTTGCCTGAAGCATCCATCATAGCAATGGATTAAGAGGTAATTGAATAGACATTTAATTTTCTACACTCTCACTATCTGAGCAGATCTTGGGTTCTTTTTGTGCGTGCAAAGCTCTGGTATCCATTGAGTGAAACGCTGGTGCTTTAGTACTCAGTTTCACAAAAGGGTTAATGAATTTTCCCTCATGGCTTCTGATTACCTCTTTGTTATATCAACTAGACCATGGTAGAGCATAACAGCTCATACCAGCACAGGGGCCAACTACTCACTTAAATATGACATCTCTGAGTCATTTTCTTCCCAGAGGCTTTGTTTCAAAGTATCCCAGAAAGAAATACTGTTGTTTGACTCAGCATTTCACTCCAGTTGGTTTTCATTCCACTCTGGTTTTGCTCAACTTTCTCAGAAATTTTGCTTGTTACTGACAACTCCCTAGTAGGAAAAACACATTCAGAAGTTGCCCTACAGTATTTAGGATGGATTCTTTTTTCATTATTCTGTCAAATATTCTGTGTTCCTCAGTTCTTACAGGAGTCCAGAAGTTGCAGTCTTCTGTGACTCTTTAAAAAATGATTATTTAAATGTCATTTGCATTGAGGCCTGACTTTTGTCACTTTACTCTGGTACAAACACATGTATTTTTATATCAGAGGAACAAAAGAGAGAATGTGATCTTGGAGAAATAAAATTGAGTAAAGTCCCATGTAAATTAACTTGTATTTCCAGGGTCTCTCTTCATCTCTGTGTCAAGACATTTGTTTTAACTTCAGGGGATGTACTCAGAAGCCATTCAACACTGCATATGTCTTGAGGGTTTCTAGGAAAGAAAAAAATTACATAATTTTCAGCTTAGAAGTCTAAGACCAAACATAAAGATATATCAAGACTTTAAAGAAGGTTGGAGGCAGACACTTGACCCATGTTAATCCTGTTTTCTTTCTTGCCAATTTTTGTAGTTATCTCCTACCTGAAGAAGAATCAGAGATTATGTTCTTCCTTGACTTTCACTGAAGTCCTTTTTATACCTTTTTTCTATGACCCAGTCACCTATATCTCACATGAGCTATCCCAAATGGATTCTGTGGCATCTGAATCTAGTAACAAAACCTTTGGGACCAAAGGCATTCATTCTACTCAGCACTTAGGTAAAGACTTATTATCTCTATTACTATAATTAACATTCCCTGTTTGTTAGACTCATACATCATGTGCCTGGTTATTTCCATTGATTTTCCACCGTTGGCTTTGGGAGCACCTTTTAATTCCTTTCAGCTAGAACCCTTGATGTTTTTCTGATTGAGGAGTTTGGGAATTATTCTGCCTTTGGGTATAGAAAGTTTTGAGGAATGAAATATTATTTGTTTGATTTTTGAATTTTCTATTTTCGTTAGGCAACAGAGGGTGTTTTCTGGTACTTTGGCAAACACTTGACATGAATCTCTCAGTGATGCTCCCCTTTTCACCTTCAAAAGCCATTCCCAAAAGAGCCTTCTCATTTACATTCCAGCTGGGAAAGGACAGCTTTACAACATAGGTGTACAGGATAAAATGATAGCTGATTGCTGTGCTCTTTAGCTCAATTAACCTAATAAACACTGGGTCCAGGGGCCATATGTCTAGGCTTGCAAGGTTTAGCCAAGTAAACAAGGTTTTAAATCAACAATTAATGACAGGTTTTCGACTCTGAAGTTGGTTTGCCTGTTTGGAGAACAGTATGTGTAACTGCATGTCTTCTCAAAAAGGTAGGGACTAGAACTTCCTTATCTTATGTGAGATTTTTAACAAATGGTCTAGGATAAAATGTGTCCAACAACAACAAAATACATAATTAAGATGTTTGTAAAAGGTTTATTTTTCTAAAATAGGATTGGGGCTGATGTTACTCTTTCCAAATTTGGGAGTTTGATCAGGACAAGCTTGCATGTGCCCCAGACTGCCCTTTCTCAAGTTTACCAAGGTCTTTAATACCTCTTCTCCCTCCCTGATCCCCTTCTCCCTGGAGAACATCCTGAATAGGAAGGAGAAAAAGAGCAGGAACTAAAGTCCCCTGAGACAGCCCACAGAAGGAGAAAAGCTTTGGTATTCCCCCACATTCTTGCCTCCTTTCCTGATGCAGCAATTGAAATGATCCTTCACTCTCTGCCTACTTACCACTGTCACTTCTCAGCTGCTGCCATCCTCATCAATGAACGCTCTCTCCAGGGATAAGTCTTCTTTCATTGGTAACTGAGATTCTTGGGTAATTGTTAAACTGGAAATTGCTTTAAAAAAAAAAAACCCTCCAGCTATCTCACATAACACTTTAAAAGTTAAGACTTACCATTCACATAATCACAAGCTGACAGCAATCTGCAGGTTGAGTGATTCTGATTTTTTTTCCTCTCCCTTCCAGAAGCAGGTGGGTTGATATAATGCCAGCCTTAAATAGAAAGCTTTATTTATAGCCTTAGCAGAATGAGAAAAGAGCTGGCATAATCAAGAGAGTACTTCACATTTTAAAGAAGACTTTACCTTTAATATGCAAAATAGTCATTAGAAGACAACAAAAATGCAAATTTATGTTTTACTAAATTGCTTAACTATATTCCAATAAAGTTCAAAAGATAACTGTCCATACTGAAGATGGGTCAGCCAAAGACTTTATGCCTGTTCTAAAAGGACCAAAAAAAAGCAGAAATTTGGTTGCCATGTTAACTTTATGTTGTTGCACACCTCCTATTCTAAATTGCTTTAATATCTTTACACTGCAATATATTGAGTAAAATCAACAATATAAGATAAATAATAAACAGGAGATTAATTCAGACTTGCAAAAAAAATTTTTCATTCTTTACAATGTATGTCCAGCAGCAAAATGATGTATATACATATCTGTGTGATAACAAGAGATTGGAATTGGCATGAACAAACTTTGCATAGAGGCTGTTTGGAAGAAAACATGCTGTTTTTCTCCCCAGTTACAAAATCAGGTATATCATAAAAACCTGAGTTGCTTCATAACAAGACAGTTGTTTTCAGGTTTTTTCCATGTGGTATAGAATACCCCAAATCATAATTAATTTCTATTGTTTATATATACATATATAAATATGTGGGGAAGGGTGGTTAGATTTTTTTGTGTTTAAATTATAACCGTTTTAAAAGTTGATAAGCCTGAGCAGGAGAAAAAGAGACAGAATGTGTATCTGTGTTTTCCTTTAATGTCTTTTATCAAAATCCTATTTTGAGAATATCCCATGATTGAAAGTTAATAACCAAGAACCTAACAAAACTTTTCGTAAAAAATGCCTGAAAGTTTTTGTTTTCAAAAAATTAATGCTAATGACAAAAGTATCTTGATTTAGGTTTGCATCTCTTTAGCTATTGGTTAATTGTTGTGGGCATGTTTTTTTTAACATGTAAAAACAAATTAACTTATTAACATGTAAAATAAGTTAAGAAAACATGTTTTCTTTTCGGATGAAAGGGCTTAAGCATCTGACATCTCAGTTAAATTCACTGAAGTATTAATAAGAAATGCAATATGAGACAATCGGAGTCGTATAAAAATATTTTCTTATTGAGAGAAGTAGGTTATATGAGTCTCACAGGGAACGTGAGGTATCACTGTATTAATTAGTAATCCCCAATACTGTCAGAGATGAAGCAGGTCCAGTGGAATCTCATTCAAATGCTAAGGTGAGTGGAGATAACTCACAGAGGAATCAAAAGACAGGCTATCCAGTTACATAAAGTTACAAAGGGGTCATAGTTCAACCTGATGGGCATCCAAATTTATGTAATATCAACCACACTCTAAAGATATTCTACTTTTGTGGAGTTAAATCCTGTATCACTTGCAAAAGTATCCCAAATTCATGTGACTTAATAACATAAGCAAGTAATGGGCATAACTTAAGGCGTAAGATCTATTTGAGCAAGAACTGAAGGGTTCAGCAAGCCATACATACAACACCACCCTCTAGTTTTTCTTTCTGAGTTAGCCTTCACTCAGCCAAATGATTCAAAACATTGTGTCAAGTAGGAAGCCACAAAAAAAATAAAAAGAGAAACAACTTTAGTCTTCAAGCAAATTGAAAAAAGGGAAAGAGAAAATTGTCTAGTGTTAAAGAGGAAATGAATTGAAAATTTTTAAACTCCTCTTGGGCTGAGAGTGAAGGTGCCCTCTCTTTACCTTTCGTACTTGAGGGAATGGGCTTTAGAGAGATGTGTTCAGGCAGGTGTCATCATCTAGGGTATCATCTTTACTCCCTGTGGCTCATTAGATGGCTTCCAGTGAAGGAGGAGGAGGTAGAGAAGGAAGCAGAAAGCTGACAGTCATGGTACCTGAAAGTCACATTGTTAGAGAACAAGAAAGTCCGGGATTCATCTCCAGGAAGCAATAAACACACAAATACTGAGACTGTTAGCAAGAAACCAGAAAAGGTCCCTTTGCTATTCTTCTTTTCTTTTCTTTTCTTTTTTGAGTCTCACTCTGTCAACAGGCTGGAGTACAGTGGCACAATCTCGGCTCACTGCAACCTCCCCGTCCCGGGTTCAAGAGATTCTCCTGCCTCAGCCTCCCCAGTAGCTGGGATTACAGGCACCCACCACCACACCCGGCTAATTTTTGTATTTTTTTAGTAGAGACAGGGTTTCACCATGTTGGCCAGGATGGTCTCGATCTCCTGACCTCGTGATCCGCCCACCTCGGCTTCCCAAAGTGCAGGGATTACAGACATGAGTCACTGCACCCGGCCTGCTGCTATTTAATTGCAAAATGAAAAGCTTGCCCCTAGAGAGAGAATTTCTTGAAAATGTTCTGTTAATGCCAGAGCTGCTCTGGTCAGAGTCACATCTCTAACAGTGGGCTTTTATTTTATGCTAGTAAATCAGTAAGACTAAAACAAAGGGCCATTTCCCATAAGCATAGTTTTGAATGTGTTGGGTAGACATCTCGCCAATTAATATTAGGAGTTAGCTTGTCCAGTAAACTCACCAATCAGGGATAAGATGATCCCAATACTTCAGAACTTGTACTTAAACAATGGGAAGAAGATAATATAATGAACTCGAAGCTAAACATACTTTTAACTCAGTGGCCTGGCTTCTAGCTCTGCACCTTAAAGACTTTCTGGTCATGTATTACTTCATAAATTTAGAAGTTCTTCATAGTTCTGTGTTTCTGTTTCTGTTTGGTTTCTTCTTCCTTTCATTTTTCTCAGTCATGAGCATACTGCCCTTGCTAGATGGCTGTTAATGTTTTTGTGTTGTTTGATACAGTCGAAATAAAAATTAGGAGTTTCTACCGACTCCCTTCAAGGCAGATAAGCTTATTGTACAACCCTATATTCTTTTCTTAATTACTTCATTATCAGACCTAAAACACAGGACATGAAGATTAATGTGGAATAAAGCCAAGTTAAGGAGAAAAGTGAGAAACCTGAGGGGAAATTTACCTACTATTTCTGCCACTGACTGGTGGAAAATCTGAAAACACTGGCTTCTAGGGCTTGTCACACTGGTGCCTTTCATCAACTCTTATAAATAACTAAATGCAAAAATTATGACCCTCTATCAAAAAATAAAGGATTGGGAAGGAGATCGCTTATTACAGCTATGCAGGTATTGTTTTATTCTATAACGCTGTCATTGGCAAATCAGGACATGTCAATAAATCTCTCAAAGTAGTATATGTATATTAATGGCAGAATGACACGTATATACATATCTATTACTAAGAACCATCTGGGGAAAAAAATAAGAAAATTTAAAAAATAAAAAAAGATAAGGCAGGTGGAAAATATGTGGATTCTCCCTATTCTATTTGTCTGCTAAAAAAACTAAGACCTCACCTGAATCACCAGAGTCAGGGTCTCAGAAATGAAAACCCAAGGAGAGTCTCTACAAAAAGAACAGACTGCTAGAGAGGATACCTCTTTGATTAAAATACCTAAATCTTTTATGTGATTGTGAAAGTTATATCTATAGTGAATAATTTTGTATTGTCACATTGGGAGATAAATTTGTTTACCAGATCCCCATCTAAGGCAGAAATAACATTTATGTGAACCCTTTTCTAACTGCAGCATCACTATTCATATTATTTCCAAGCACAAGAGATCAAGTATGCTAGTACCATAGCACAGAGGCAATTCACCACATCTAGCCTATTCCTTTAGCCATGGGCTATTAGCTGGATGTACAAAAGACTAACAGGTTACATCCATTCTATACATGCAGGGATTTCATAAAAGTTAAACACTTCTTCAAACCTGCACACACAAATCCATACTGTGGCATCCAGAGTTTCTTTAAGCCTCACACTGTATCAGTACAAACATCCTACAGGGAATTAATTCACTGAGCACAGAACAAATGTGTAATGCAAAGAGATTACCAAGTCACCTCCACCACCTTGATTTATATAAGCTCTTCTGTTTTAGCAACACCTGGAGAATCCAGTGGTCTGTGCTTCAGTGGTCTCAAGAGCTCTTCATGGCAGTTCTGTAAGAAAGTTGCTGGCTTTAACGCAGGGCTGGTTTCAATATAGGGCAGCTGTTTTCTGCTGTGAGTCTTCTGGAGGAAAAAGAATGGGTTCACGGAAACTGAAAGTAACTGAAAAATGTATCCTGGCTGGTGAGTGTAGGAAGAGTAGTTCATTGTTCTAATGGTTGAATATATTTCAAAAGAACATTTAATAAGAATTGGAGAACACAAGCATTTCAAATAAATGGCAATGATCATATGAGCATGTGTAAGAGAATTTAATTGCAGAGGAAAATGGATGATTATGCATATCACACTGCCTCTAATATTGATCTTGAGTTGGTTTCCAAATTGATAAGTAAATACATTCTATATTGAAAATCATTTTAAATGTCTATTTATATCTTTTAAATATTGCCAATAATTAGCTTAAATACATGCCCTCAAAATATTCAGGAATCTACTCGGTCCTTTCCTTCTCATCCTTGATTAGAAGTTAAAAATCAGATTTCTCTAGCTTTGTTTTAAAAGATACAGAAAATTTAATTTTCCAATTATCCAAGCACAATCTCCTTTCATTCATTTACTCATTTAATTATGCAACATCTACTGAGTATCCATTATCATAGTAATCGAGCTGCCCGTCACTGAAGTCATTATCAAACTGTGGTTTAAACCTTAGCTCTGTGTTTCTCCACATTAACTCCTTTGGCTTCCATATTGATTGCAACTTGTGTCTCATTCTGTCATCTAAATCATGTGGTTTAGAGATAGGCCTTAGTGTCCACCTGGCCAGGCACAAGTCTGGCGTTAAGGACCTACCTGCTTTAATGATCCACTCTCAGGGAGTCAGAACAGTTAAGTACTAAAAAGACAAGGATCTGGAGTGAGAGTCCCTAGGGCTATGTCACTGGATTCATGTTTCTTTATGGGCAAGCTACTTAACATCTCTGCATCCCCATCTCTCAAAATAACCATAACACTACCTACCTCACAAGGGTGCTGTGAGGCTTACCATGAAAAGCATGAGGAAATGGTATATAGAATTGGGGACCTAGTAGAAAGGTGCTACAGGATTAGAGTAACTAGATATCATTGAGTATGAACCCTGCTTTCCCTGGGAGCCCCAGGTTTGCCAGAATATGTCTAATCTCTTTACGGCTAGAATCTAAAATGGTGTTGGCCATCGATTGGCTTAGGTTATCTTTAATGTCATTGACTTTTACAAAATTCGTAACGACACCTCTTTCTCAGAGAGATGCTGGATTGGAAAAATTATTAAATTAATTTTAACAAAGGAGAACAAAAATGATTCACTTCCAGGTGCTGGGTGTGGCGGAACAGTTATTTATTTCAATATGAAACAAGAGTTTGAATGGATATCTTCAAGGGGATGCATTTTATTGGAGACATTTATTGCCTGGGGCTTTCTGTTTTCAGTCTGACTCCCCAGCTTTCTGTATCATTGTTTTAACATACATCCCCTTTTCTCCTTTATTGGAAGAGAAGCTATAATTCTCCTCATTTCATGATAATCCTTTTCAGTCTGTTTTGCTCAAAGGACAAATTCTTTTCAACAACTATTGTAATTATTTTCTTAGAGGGCCATTTTTAATTGCCGTATTGTTTAGCTAAGCCCTATTGTCTTGGTGTCCTTCAAAACTGTCAGTTGCATTAAAATATAGGGGTGGGAGGGGAGCTGATAAGCACATTGTTGTAATTGATTTGTATGTTTGAATTGTCTTATCAGAAAACAAGGTTATGAATTTCATCTGTTGAGACACAAAAATAAAATACTTTCTTAAAAAATTGCATTTTGTTCTTGAATGTTCTAAAACAGC